ATACAACAATTCAAGAAAGACTGCTTAGTAGAGAATAAAAGGTAACAATAAATTTCTTAGTTTAGAAGCATAAGTTTCATTTTAATACCTATGAAAAATATAAATATGTGGATTAAATAGAATGTCTAATGTTTTCTCAGACCCCAGTGGTTTGAGAAAAGCCTACCTGGATTTAGCCGGTCACACCTCTCTTTTCATAACCATTGCAATTTTAAGCATATTTGTCATCTGTGCAAATTTCTAGAGAAAAGTCAGAATTGTGTTTGAAGAAATCACTCTGCACAAGTAAACCCTTGCCAAACAGCAAGTGCCAGGAGACGATGTTTCACAAAGCTTTTAAAAATTATTATTATTATTATTATTATTATTATTTTGCACACATTATCTAGTTTGGTAAAACTGTCACCAATTTACAATCCGGAATCACCATGTGAGTCGAATTAACAAATGTATTAGCAACTTGTAGTCAACCAGATTGCAGTTCCAGCTCCCTAACTCAATGCAATTTTAATAATTTCTCTTCTCTGAGTCTATCTCAGTTTCTCATCTGTAAAATGAGTAAAAGCAAACCACTTGCAGTTCAGATGTTGAGATTCGGTGGGAAGGACCTCGAGAAACAGCGGACAATTTCAGGATTTAGGACTTTAGGTCTTGATGGGTGGATGGTACTGTGGAAGCTGTTTACTTGTTTGTATTTCTAGAATCGGAAGGTAAAGCGAAAGGGATGGAAACGAGCGAATGGAAGAAGTAGGACAGACACCAGACAGAGATCAACTCCAGGGACTCTTCCGGACCTGCAGGGCAGGCAGAGCATTCGGTTGCTAGGCAGCTGCGCCTCCTGGGAGGGTGGGGGACCCCAGGGGCAGGTGTCTAACTCACTACCTTTTTGTTTAGCCGCGGTGCCTTCTTTTCAAAATCAATGAAACCTGTAGCCTTTAAAAGTAGACATCTTTTTCCAACCAAGTTTAGGCAAGCCCTGTAGCCGAGTTCTGCTTGCGGTTGTTTTTCTTTTTCCTGTTCTCAGGCGCGCTGCGGGCACCTCTCGGACAAGGCCCCAGCCGTCGCGGGTTGCCGGGCAGAGTCGGACGCCGCCAGCTCTTCACTCCACGCCCACCTCTCTCCTGGAGCGCTGGGCCTTCGCTGGCCGCACCGGCAGCCATGAGCTCGGAGATGGAGCCGCTGCTCCTGGCCTGGAGCTATTTTAGGCGCAGGAAGTTCCAGCTCTGCGCCGATCTATGCACGCAGATGCTGGAGAAGTCCCCTTATGACCAGGTACCGGCCAGCTCCCGTCAGCCTGTGCATCCTAATATATGTTTTATTTATCCATGGGTTTTAGGCAGCTTGGATCTTAAAAGCAAGAGCGCTAACAGAAATGGTATACATAGATGAAATTGATGTAGATCAGGAAGGAATTGCAGAAATGATGCTGGATGAAAATGCTATAGCTCAAGTTCCACGTAAGTATTGGGTTTTCAGTTAAGTTAATGAAATATAAATTGTATTAGCCATCTTGTCTCCTAGGCCCTGGAACGTCTTTGAAACTCCCTGGAACTAATCAGACAGGAGGGCCTAGCCAGGCCGTTAGGTATGTACTTCTGCTTCATAACCTCTGCCACTCTTTGTATTATAACAATTTATAATCTTCACAGGCCAATCACACAAGCTGGAAGACCCATTACAGGTTTCCTCAGGCCCAGCACGCAGAGTGGAAGGCCAGGCACTATGGAACAGGCTATCAGAACACCCAGAACCGCCTACACAGCCCGCCCTATCACCAGCTCCTCCGGAAGATTTGTCAGGCTGGGAACGGTAAATTCTATCAGCTTTCCCATAGCCTTGTAAGATCTCTTGGTCTATTGTTTTTCCTCTGTAGGCTTCCATGCTTACAAGTCCTGATGGACCATTTATAAATTTATCTAGGCTGAATTTAACAAAGTATTCCCAGAAACCTAAGTTGGCAAAGGTATGTACTTAAAATGATTTTGAGTTATGAAGCTAACGTATTTTTGACACTTTTTTCTTCACAGGCTTTGTTTGAGTATATCTTTCATCATGAAAATGATGTTAAGACTGTAAGTTTTGAATTCATGCTATTTTCTTTTATTAGGTCATGGTGACAATGTTTTTTATTAATAGATTCATCTTGAAGATGTAGTTCTACATCTTGGAATTTACCCATTCTTATTGAGGAATAAAAATCACATTGAAAAAAATGTAAGATTTATTCCCTGCACTACTGCACTTAAAAATACTAATCTAAAATGAATTGTTTTCAAAGGCTTTGGATCTGGCTGCCCTCTCCACAGAACATTCTCAGTACAAGGACTGGTGGTGGAAAGTACAGATTGGAAAATGTTACTACAGGTAAATTTCATTATTTGTGAAGGGCTTAGAAGGAATGTCTAATTCTTAAAATTGCTATTTGTAGGTTGGGAATGTATCGTGAAGCAGAAAAACAGTTTAAATCAGCCCTGAAGCAGCAGGAAATGGTAGATACATTTCTGTACTTGGCAAAAGTAAGTAAATCTTAATTTGAGTGAAATCTGCCTATACTTTTATTGAAATGTATCTTGTTTTTAGGTTTATGTCTCATTGGATCAACCTGTGACTGCTTTAAATCTTTTCAAACAAGGCTTAGATAAGTTTCCAGGAGAAGTAACCCTGCTCTGTGGAATTGCAAGAATCTATGAGGTAATTCATGTTATTATTATTATTATTTATTGAAATATTGCTCTTCTCTCTTGATGGAGAATAGGAAATGAACAATATGTCATCAGCAGCAGAATATTACAAAGAAGTTTTGAAACAAGACAATACTCATGTGGAAGCCATCGCATGCATTGGAAGCAACCACTTCTATTCTGATCAGCCAGAAATAGCTCTCCGGTTTTACAGGTGCACTTCACATCCAATTCTTAGAACCACTTACACCAAAATTTGTGTGTTCTTTTTTGAAAAGGCGGCTGCTGCAGATGGGCATTTATAACGGCCAGCTTTTTAACAATCTGGGGCTGTGTTGCTTCTATGCCCAGCAGTATGATATGACTCTGACCTCATTTGAACGTGCCCTTTCTTTGGCTGAAAATGAAGAAGAGGCAGCTGATGTCTGGTACAACTTGGGACATGTAGCTGTGGTATGTTGTCTTACTGATATAATTTCTGTTATCCATGGGTGTGAACATAGGCTTTCTTTTGTAGGGAATAGGAGATACAAATTTGGCCCATCAGTGCTTCAGGCTGGCTCTGGTCAACAACAACAACCACGCCGAGGCCTACAACAACCTGGCTGTGCTGGAGATGCGGAAGGGCCACGTTGAACAGGTCAGTGAACTGGCAGCGGCATGCTGGGCAGTATTCCATGGTCTTATTCTTGTATTTTTTGCAGATTGGAGATCTGCAGAGAAGCTATGTTGCTGCGCAGAAGTCTGAAGCAGCATTTCCAGACCATGTGGACACACAACATTTAATTAAACAATTAAGGCAGCATTTTGCTATGCTCTGATTGTTCCTTAGACCACATATGTTCTTATGAAGCAGCATTATGCAAGGGGAAAAAAGCACTATGTCTGTGTATGTATGTATATAGTGTAATACGTATATTTTAACAAACCTGTCCTTGATATTAGTTAAGGTGACACATAAGGGTGACACAGAATGTGTAATGCAAATTTCATAGTAATAGTAACTTTATAAAATAATATTATAAAATACAGGATTTAAACCTTTCTAAATAGATCCTGAAACTGTCTCTCACATTATATAGTAGATGTTTGTTTATAATGTTTACAAAACATTTTGGTGAATTTCCTCAATGTTTTATAAATGTACATTTTTTAAGTCCTTAAGCTGACTCTTAGCCATCATGTAGCTTAAGGAGTCTGAAATCTGCCATTAAAACTGCACCTTTAAGCCAGGTGTGGTAGCATGTGCCTATAGTCCCAGCTACTTGGGAGGTGGAGGTGGGAGGATTATAAATAGAGACTTTCCTTAAGACTTTAAAAATGTATTTAAAACTATTTTTTATTAAATACTTTGTGATTTCCTATTAAGCTTTAAAATAAATCATTGTGTAAAACACCATCATTTCATTATTTTTTAATGAGTTTTTATTTTAGTCATCTCAGGTGAAACAGGTTTTACAGAAGTCCAGTAATCTTAGAAATCATCATTATTTTAATTTTATTTCAAATGATATACCACCAATTCTGTTTTTTCCTAAAAAGTGATTTATGGGATGTCACATTATTAATAATAAGAATATTCAGATTAGAAATAGAGTCACAGGCCAGGAGTCCCACTTCTGGTCAGCCACAGCACGGAAGTCAGCAATATTCCAGTACCATGCATGGCATAGCAGCCTTAGAAAGGCTCTTGAACTTTTCTCTGCCTTATTTAGTGGAACTCTTATTAAAGTGTTCACACAAGGAAATGTGTTAATGGGACAGGACCACTCAAACTCATACTTTGGACTTTGGGACCTCCATGTTATTTTTCATTTTTTTAACTTCATGAAAACTATTTGATAGATACTTCTATTCTTTTCAGATTTGTATAAATTGTATACTCAGCTGAGAGAACAAAAAAATTGAATTCAAGGAATGATAGCTTGCTCAAGGCTAGCATTCACTACAGACAAGAAAGCAAGGCCCCGCGTCACATCCATAGCTGCAGCCCAAGGTCTTGTTCCTGCACCTTAGACTTGAACCTTTCTTGGTTCTCTGTGATGTGTTAGTGTTTATTTAGCCCTTGAGAATTTCCTCAGGTACTATCACATTTCCTAATATCGTAGTCAATATTTAGATTCAAATGGTATAATGTGAATCATTTTCTTAATTTAAAATAAGAGCTAATAAGAATGGCTGAACATTTACTGAGGATGTTAAATATGCCCACTGTTCTGAGCTCTTTATGGGAATGAATTCATTTCATTCTCACCGTAGTCCTATGCAGGCTGTTATTCCATTTTACTTATGAGAATACTGAGGCATAGTAAAAAGCTTATTGAACTAGTAGTAAGTGCCAAAGATTCAGGTTTAGGCAGCGTGGCCTCTTGAGTGTGTGCTCTTAATCACTAGGTCAAATCACCTCTCTCTGTTTCTGCTGTAAATAAATCTACTACCATTTAAAATGAACATTGTGTGCATTAGGAAAGTTGAATAATAAGGGAATATTAACACAGCAAAAAATAAATGATTCCATTTTCCTAAGGTGATATGGAGGGATTTTGTCTTGAATTTATGTGAATTCAGTGTGAGCATGAAGGCAAAGAATGAGTCACAGTGGCTCAGGGCAGAATGATGACATAGCACCGTGGATGACTGTATCAGAAGCGACATTCAGGATGTCTTTGTAACAACATTTCCTATGGACTGCGTAACTTCTGGCTTCTGTGCCAACATTTCTGTAGAAAGAACACAAAAAATACTAATAATTGTTTTCCAGTTTTCCACTGTGGCTAAAGAGGTGCTCAATCCATAAATACAAATTGCTCAACCAAAATTCATATCATCGAGCATATTTCCAACTGATGAAAATGAGATCTGGCAAGAAGGCTTCCTGCGCTAAAACATTACTGAGGTTAGAAGTTCTTCCTTTTTTACAAATGTGTCATGGCTGAGCCAGTCCCCATAGTGATAACTCTTCCATTGCATTTCTGAGTGCTTTTTCCCAGGCTCAGATTATCTATCAGGATACAATTTATGGCCTACAGATAAGAAAATTAATAAAGGTAACGTGTCACTACATTATTATTATTATTATTATTATTATTATTATTATTATTATTATTATGACAGTCTTGCTCGGTCGCCCAGGCTGAAGTGCAGTGGCATGATCTTGGCTTACTGCAACCTCTGCCTCCCGGGTTCAAGCAATTTTCGTGCCTCAGCCTCCCAAGCAGCTGGGATTACAGGCATGCACCACCACACCCAGCTAATTTTTGTATTTTTAGTAGAGACAGGGTTTCACCATGTTGCTCAGGCTGGTCTCAAACTCCTGGCCTCAAGTGGTCCACCCGCCATGGCCTCCCAAAGTGCTAAGATTACAGGTGTGAGCCACTGCACCCAGCGTCTCTACACTTTTAGTTTCCACCACCAACCCTTTACTACAATGAGGGATTTCTGTCAGGGTCTTTCAGCTGGGATTGAATTTAAGCATTCAGAAAACAAATATTTTAGAAAGGCTGGCAGGACTAAACCTTAGAAAATAACCCAGAAATCAAGTGTAGGAAAAAAAGCCATCACCAAATAATTTTGTATTCTAGGAAATAGAGAAATTGGAATGTTCCATGTTTATGTTCCTTGCAGAGTTCCAAAATGGTCATCTAGGCTCAGATTTGAGGGGGAAACATTTATTTAGCAATTTGAAAATAACTGCACTTTCATATCTATCCATATAGATGGCATTCGTCCTATTTTTAGCTAAATAAAAACAACATTTTTGAGAGAGACTATTATTTCACTTCTTTGATGTCAAAGCCAGTCCTTGAAATGAAAGAATAGACATGTTGTTATAATCCTTGGGAACTATGTTTCTTGCAATGTGATCCTTTTCTTTACCTGAATCTAATTCTGACTAATAAGGGAAAGTGGATTGTTAAGTGAAAACAACGGGAACTCTTGGTGAAAGCAACCGTGTTATCTTGGAGAAGAGGCTAGACCTAAACAGATTTTAGGAAGAATTTTGTTTTCTTTTTAAATCAGAAAGAGAGACCCTCTTCCAATATTTGAAACTCAAGTTTTTATGGACTCCAGCACCTTGCAACTGTCACCGCCCCCAAACCCCACCCCTCTTCTGGTCTAATAGCTTCAATTTATTTCTCTCTACTGGATTATGTCTTTTTTAAAAATCACATTTCCTTTAAGCCTGCCTCCCTTTTTAAAAATAGACAATATAACTGTTTATTAAAATAAAGGAAGAGAAAGAAAATAACCTGAAAAGGAAACTCATAAAAGAAATTAAAATGGTTGATAAACATATGTAACAAAAAAAATTTGATAACAGAATGAAATTAATTCAAGAGAAAGATACATTTTTAACCTCTTCAGAGAACAAAGATTTGAAATGTTTATTATATATGAGGTGAAGGTACTGTCAAAATTCACTGTTGGGCATATATATCATTACAATCTTGAGAGTAGTGTGGCAAATTTTATTAAATTCCTTCCATTTCTCTTGTGTGTTTTTTTTTTCTTCCACTTTTAA